TTAAGTTGATTTATATTTTAAAAAGTGACATTTCCTGCACATTTGGGTTTTTGGCTGAACATCTAAGCATTGTGACAACGTGCAGGTATAAAGGAGTACAGGAGCATAAGGCCTTCAGCCTGCTGGCTGAGCCTGTGTGACTACCAAAGTTCCTCCAGGCTAAGGACCTGGACATGGGGCCTGTAAACTTGGATGGGAAAAAAATTACATCTCTGTTCTCTAACCTCTAAGGAACACTTAGCATCTTCTTCTAATAGTAGTGTGGCAAACGAACCACAGAAACATTACCACCCAGTAACTTTATTTCTGGTAGGAATCACAGGTCTTTCCATCCACATTCCAGCTGTTACAGGTATCTCTCAATATCGATTCCATTTATCACCATGTCGAGATGGTGGTAGCTGTTTCATCTGCTGCCAGATCTTGCTATTTACTGTGTGGATAAATAAGCATGTATATTTCTACTTCACAAGTTTAACAAAATATTTTGATAACTGTGTGTTAATACTACTGATTTCTACTATGATCCTTATCTATTTTAGTTTGGGGATTTAAAAATCTTATTCTGAGAAGAGAGTGATAGGCATTCCTAGACTCAGAGGCTCCCATGGCACAAAAACAGTGACCGAGCTGGACTATTGGCTGGAGGGGCATTTCCTATTTCTGCTCCAAGGCAGAGGCTACTGCAAGGGCTGGACTGCAGGGCAGACCGGCTTTGCCCACATTCCTCTCTGAGACTTACTAGCATGGGTCATTAGGCAAGAAACCGCACCTTACCGAGCTTTGTTCCCACACTCTGTGGGGAAGATTATAGGAGAGAACACTGGGTATAATACCCCAGCATGTACAATGGGTCTAATCACAGCCAGCTTCTGGTGGAGTCCAGAATGACAGGGGCTTCCTTCAGCCCTGTCTTCAGAGAGGCTGAGAGGAACTGAACAGCCTCCTGGCTGTGACAGTGGTTTCCTTCCCCATCAGTCACGTGGGTCTTGTCCTGTCCCCAGAGCCTTGGGTCACATGGCTCATTGTGCCTGCGCTGCCAGCAGCCAGGAGCCAGGAGCCAAGAGCAGAGCGCCAGCATGAACTTGGGGGTCAGCATGCTGAGGATCCTCTTCCTCCTGGGTAAGTGGGGACTGCGGGGGTCTCTGGCCCGGCTAACCAGGCTCTGGGGTTTCTTTCTTTGCAGATGTAGGAGGAGCTCAAGTGCTGGCAACAGGCAAGACCCCTGGGGCTGAAATTGGTACGTGGCTGCCCATGTTATTCTGTGCACAGAACCGGGTGTTCAATTCCTCCCTGCGTTTCAGATTTCAAGTACGCCCTCATCGGGACTGCTGTGGGTGTCGCCATATCTGCTGGCTTCCTGGCCCTGAAGATCTGCATGATCAGGAGGCACTTATTTGACGACGACTCTTCCGACCTGAAAAGCACGCCTGGGGGCCTCAGTGGTGAGGGATGTGGTGCTCGGGCCTGGCTCTGCCCCCTTCCTAATGCCCGGCTTTCTCTGTTTAGACACCATCCCGCTAAAGAAGAGAGCCCCAAGGTAAGGTCACTGCCCACACAGTCAGGGAGAGGCTGGCATCAAGGTACCCTGCTCTTCTGCACAGAGCCCACGTCCTCAGGGACGGTCCTGCCTTGGGACCTTTGCACTTGCTGTTTTCTGTAATTGGAATGCTCTTTGCCAGAAAGCTGCAAGCCTCGACCCTCTTTTCCTTCAAATCCCTGCTTCAGTGTCACCACTGCATCATGGAGGGCCTATTTAAGGTACAATCCCCTCTCGACTCCAGCCACCATTCGGCAATGAACACCCTTTTATCTTGTTTTGCAGGCGAAACCACAATTTCTCCAAAAGGTGAGTTGTAAGAGTGATCACTTGTCTTAAAATCTCATAGGTCTATCTATCTTGTTCCTCGTAGCATCTGGCCAGATCTGTGCAAATTCACCAACTACAGAAAGTGAAAAGTTTCCCAAAATATGCCTATTAACCTCGAGGAATGACTTCTCTTTTTGTCATCAAAGTGGATGAAGTTTTGTTTGCCTTGGGTTTGGCAGGCAGAAAACAACTTCCAGGTTGAGCTCTCCCCTTTACCCAGAAGCCACTGGCCTTCAGTTCCTTTCTATGTTGCACAAGGAAGTGGCCCACCTTGCAGGCTTTGCTGATGAGCTTTTATACCTGTTTAATTGTGTGAATTGCATAAACACATGCAATCATTAGAGTATAGTTGCTCTCTCAATAAGTCTTCCAGATGGTTCTCTTCCTTTCCAGAGATGCACAGGTGATTGAGCTGTAGGTGAGCAGTGACGTGAAGAGGGGTTCTAGCCCCGTGGAAAACAGCCCATGGTTAACATCTCAGGATGTTCTGCATTCAAACACCCAAGGCTGGTAATGAACTTTCACATGGACTGAATATTGGAGGCAAATAATAGAAGGAATAGAATATACAGTGCCTCTGTCCTGAAGGAAAATATCATGCCTCTTCTGGAAGAAACGGACTGCACAGAGGAAGGATTGAGCAATTTAGCCTGCAGTGGAAGAAGGTGGACACCAAAAGCTTCACCCTGTGTTGGAGCTGTTCATGCTTCCATGAGGCCATGGTGTCCATGTCCGTGGAACCTACCACAGAAAATGGCTCATGAAAAGGGGAATCCGACCCAACACACAGCTTCCTACACACTGCCATCTTATCAACAGTTAGGCACTACTTTGTAGAACGATTAGCTTCACCCTCTTAGCTGCCAGGAGATCCCTTCTTAAAGATGGACTATGTGAAGATTCGGGAGTCCTGAAACATGGGGACTCCGGGATGGTCTCTAGCCCTATCGATGATGAACACTGGCCTTCTGGAGGGGAAATGGCAGTCTGGGCTGGCGTGGTAGGAAGGGCTTTGGTGTTCATGGAATGGGCCTGCTGCTCTCAGACCTTCAAAGGATGGAACCAACGAAGGACCAAATGAGAAAGCAGATGCTGTGCCTTGCAGAGGGCCATGAATGTCAGTTATTATTTTTCTCCTTATACAATTATTTTGTGGTTATTATTACAATGTACATGGCTGTTGCATAGAAGACATGACTGGTGGAGGCTGAGGAAAGCCATGACATTCTACAATTGCCATCAGGCTAAGGCCCCGTGAGCATTTCTCTCCCTTGTAATATTAACCCTGTATTTCTGGGATCACATCACGGAATATTCTTTGCCTTTCCACTTTCCAGGAAATCTCTCGGACTGGGCTACCCTCCTTGTGTGTGATGAAAGATGAGCTATATTTCAGAACAAAGTGCTGTGTTGTCATGATTTGCCTGGACTCCCAGGGCGTCTCTTACCCAACTTGATAACGATGCTGTTCATTAGCAGCCTTTGTTAACTGATAACCAAGAGCGGTAATGTGATACTCATAAGCAATTTTCTGTGTGTAGGATAAAATAAACCATCTTGTATGGGATCTGCTAATTGATTTGCTTCCTTCAGCAGCAT